GGTGTCCCCTGCTGTCACCCTGCTGTCCCCACCTACAGATCAGATTTGTAGTAGCTGCTCCTTTGGACACAGTGCCTCTTGGTCCATGTTTATCTTTTAGGGCAGCAGGCTTCTTTTGCAAGAGGCCATGGTCTGGGGGCCATACTCTGTGTCACACTACTCTGCCATTGTAGGGAGAACTGGTACAGGCAATATGGTAAATAAATGGATTTGGCTGTGTTCTAATAAAACTTTATTTGCAAAGATGGTTTGCTGACCATGTGTTAGTCATTCAAAAGACTAACACCCTGTCTTAAACTCCAGAAGTGGTTGCCTGCACCTAACTGGGGTCTGTGGACCTGGCCAGATAATTCCTAAACATGGGCCAGGCTCCGCATAGACCCCACTTTCAGTTTTTCATCATCAGAGACCTGTCTGGAGGTCTTGTTATTACTGGGCTTGTTCTACAGCAAGAGCATTCAAGACTCTCCACTAGAGAGTCAAAGGAACTGCCAAGGATTCCCATGGGCCCCCAGAGCCAGGAGAGCGGATGCTTGCCACCTTTGTCTTTAGGAGCAGATCCTTCTATCCAGACAGAGGCTCTTTGATTGAGATTGACCCAACAAAGCCAGCCCGTGCCCGTTTTTGGAAACACCCACAGGCTCTTACCTTGTTTCCACATCTCTTAGCCTCTTCAGAATGTTCTGCAAGGAAAGAATGCTGTCTGGCTCTGTGTTCCAGGGTTGTGTTGGCAGAAGAGTTGGTGGGGGTTGTGCAGTGTGAGAAGGCAAGTCATGAAGAGTTGCCCCAGGACATTTTCCTTGTCAGGAATAAGCCAGGCTAAATGTGCCCTTTGGGCATTGAAAATTGGAAATGGCTGGTCCTAGAAAAACAGCTGCCTTAAATCCTTTTGGGGCATGAATAAATACTTTTTTTACATCCTGGAAAATTGTGGTTTTGACTCCAGCAAGGACCCCAGGGAGGAGGGGCACTTGTTCCAGAAGCTGGTATTTCAGCAAGCCGTGCTTGGGTCTCTGTTTTTTGCAGGGAGAGGTGATATCCAGCCTCAGTTGGACAGTGCTCTCCAAGATGTCAATGATAAGTATCTCTTATTGGAAGAAACAGAAAAGCAGGCTGTCCGGAAGGCTTTGATTGAAGAACGTGGCCGATTCTGTACCTTCATCTCTATGCTGCGGCCAGTGATTGTAAGTTAATGGAAAACTCCAGAAGGTTTAAATAATAACATTTCATGAATGACTTTTCCTTCAGGAAGAAGAAATCTCAATGCTAGGGGAAATAACCCACCTTCAGACCATCTCGGAAGATCTAAAAAGCCTGACCATGGACCCTCACAAACTGCCCTCCTCAAGTGAACAGGTAGGCTTCAGGGGTTAAGCACTTACAGGATCCCTCATTCACCCAGCTGGCTCTGTCCCCTTAGGTGATTCTGGACTTGAAAGGTTCTGATTACAGCTGGTCGTATCAGACGCCACCCTCTTCCCCCAGCACCACCATGTCCAGAAAGTCCAGTGTCTGCAGGTGAGTGAAGCCGGGGTCCACTCTTGCTTTCAGCCCACCCCTCACCCCTGCTTGTCCTCCACAGCAGCCTGAACAGTGTCAACAGCAGTGACTCCCGGTCCAGCGGCTCCCACTCGCATTCCCCCAGCTCACATTACCGCTACCGCAGCTCCAACCTGGCCCAGCAGGCTCCTGTGAGGCTGTCCAGCGTGTCCTCCCATGACTCAGGATTCATATCCCAGGATGCCTTCCAGTCCAAGTCACCATCCCCCATGCCGCCAGAGGCCCCCAACCAGGTAAGGGTGCCCTTGGCTCCAGGAGCAGCTGTCCTTCCCCCCCCCTTTTTTTGTTTGTTTCCAGTTGTCTAACGGGTTTTCTCACTATAGTTTATCAAGTGAGTCCCACGTGGGGCCCACGGGTGCAGGCCTTTTCCCTCATTGCCTGCCTGCCTCCCGCCTGCTCCCTCGGGTCACCTCTGTCCACCTTCCAGACTACGCTCATTATTACACCATTGGGCCCGGCATGTTCCCGTCATCTCAGATCCCTAGCTGGAAGGTTTGTGTCTCTCCCCCTCCTCCTCTCCCCGTCCCTGGCTCCTGACCGCACTTGTTTTGCATAGGACTGGGCTAAGCCTGGGCCCTATGACCAGCCTCTGGTGAACACCCTGCAGCGCCGCAAAGAGAAGCGAGAACCGGACCCCAACGGGGGAGGACCCACTACCGCCAGCGGCCCACCTGCAGCAGCTGAGGAGGCTCAGAGACCACGGAGCATGACTGTATCGGCTGCCACCAGGGTGATGCTCTTGTTCTCAGTAGCTGGTTGGGGCAACCTGTGTATTTCTCTCCTCCAACCTGCAGCCTGGTGAGGAGATGGAGGCTTGTGAGGAGCTGGCCCTGGCCCTGTCTCGGGGCCTGCAGCTGGACACCCAGAGGAGCAGCCGGGACTCGCTTCAGTGCTCCAGCGGCTACAGCACCCAGACAACCACCCCCTGCTGCTCTGAGGACACCATCCCTTCCCAAGGTACGAGGCAGCCTGGGGTGTGCACTTAGGCTCTTGAATATGTCTAATCAAATCCTATAATCAGTTTCAGATTATGATTATTTCTCTGTAAGTGGTGACCAGGAGGCAGATCAGCAGGAGTTCGACAAGTCCTCCACCATTCCAAGAAACAGCGACATCAGCCAGTCCTACCGACGGATGTTCCAAGCCAAGCGTCCAGCCTCAACTGCTGGCCTCCCCACCACCCTGGGACCTGCTATGGTCACTCCAGGGGTTGCAACTATCCGACGGACCCCTTCCACCAAGCCTTCTGTCCGCCGGGGAACCATTGGAGCTGGTCCCATCCCCATCAAGACACCCGTGATCCCTGTCAAGACCCCAACCGTCCCAGACCTCCCAGGGGTGTTGCCAGCCCCTCCAGATGGGCCAGAAGAGCGGGGGGAGCACAGCCCTGAGTCGCCATCTGTGGGTGAGGGCCCCCAAGGTGTCACCAGCATGCCCTCCTCAATGTGGAGCGGCCAAGCTTCCGTTAACCCTCCACTTCCAGGCCCGAAGCCCAGTATCCCTGAGGAGCACAGACAGGCAATTCCAGAAAGTGAAGCTGAAGACCAGGAACGGGAACCCCCAAGTGCCACTGTCTCCCCAGGCCAGATTCCAGAGAGTGACCCTGCAGACCTGAGCCCAAGGGATACTCCACAAGGAGAAGACATGCTGAACGCCATCCGAAGGGGCGTGAAACTGAAGAAGACCACGACAAACGATCGCTCAGCCCCTCGCTTTTCTTAGGTTCACAAGAAATGCGCCGGTGGGGAATGAACTGTTTCATTAATAAAACCTAATTTGTCTTGATCCATTCCACTCTATAATAAAACAAAAGATTTTGTAGGCAACTCGGAATATAGCTCTTTTGAAAGTACTCGACACCTTTAGATAAGAATTAAAACCAACCTATGTAACTGACATAATCTTGATCTTTTAATTTGTAAATATTGACAATTTTCTTTCTGCACATTTTAATCTTAGTTTCCCTTTTGATTTTTCTGAAGGTGCCAAATTCCATTTAACTTTTTTACAAGTCTTTGTAAAATTTTAAATGCATAAAGGGGGTTGGGGCAGGGGAACCACGAAGTAGTTAATTTTAGAAAAGGATTTACTATACTTCACTCTTCTTTTTTTTTCCCCACAAGCTTTTGTAGATGCATTGTAGTAGTCTAGCTTAGAAGCAAATGCAAGTTATTTTAATGTACAAACTAAATGGGTAAGAGGTAAAATCTTCATTTAAATATACTATGTTCTGGATGAAAAGAGCAGGAGTAACAATTGATGAGCAATATTCAGAGTGAAGTAAATCTGGAAATGGTAGACTGTGTTGGGATTGGGGGGAGGGCCATGGGAGGGGTACATCGTCAACATAGCCGATCCTGTTACATTTAAGAGTAGCCTCGTAGGTTGAATTTCTTCTGGTAGCTTCATGGTAAATGCATCCGAATAAGCCATACTGGATTGCAGTGTTTGTTTCTGTAGGGTGTTTAAGGACTTGACTTCCTTTCTCCCATGATTCCTCTGGACTGCACACAGCACCCACAACCAGCCCCATGCATGCTGCTGCCTCTGGGCAGTCGTAGAATCTCCCACTTCAGTTTCTCGTTGATTGTACTCACCTTTATGGAATCCAAATACATCCAAAAGGGTAAGGCAGTTTTAAAAATGTGAAAACATTTAAAAATGATAATAGCAGGGAATTCTTAGATTATAGTAAATGCCTTTTACTTAACTGTGCCCAGCAGGCTGGGTGCGTTAAAAAGCCCAAGTATTTTGAAAAAACTCGAACAGATTTGACAAGGGTAGCCAGCTTGGAGTCTAGCAACTTGCCAATGTGTTTACCAATCTGGGGGCTTGTTTTTCTTTTCTTCTTTCAAATAAATGGCAGTTAACTGGCTTTACAGTAAACATTGAAGAGAGGAGGATTTGTTTATTGTCACTGGGAATCTGACCACTATACTGTCCTTTTTTTGTATTCTGGGTAAATGTTTTTTGGAAAAGATTTGTCTTTTCTAAGTGGAAGTTAAATTTGTTATACTGCCCATCCCCTAAAGCCAACAGAGATTTGTAGATTTAAAGGGATCACATTTGAAGACAATAGTGTTTAAGAAAGCAAGCAAGTCCCTTAGCAGTCAGGTCATAACAGGGCACATTTCTGACCGAACCCTCTCAAGGCAGAGGAGGAGTTTGGTGGGTTTCATACACCCTGCAGATTCCTGTTGGCTCTAACCCTCAATTACCTAATCTTATGCTTTAACACATAACTGCATTGGATGTGAGAGTAACGTACCGTATGGTCATTGTTCTATATATTAACATTGAACACTGCTGCGATTGCTCAAGGACATTTTATGTTACGGCTTTAAAGCAAAGGCATGATTATTAGAAACTATTTAAGCTTTTTTCTTTGAAAAACAAGCTCCTTTTACAGAATATAAACAACAGTAGTGCCTGTGGTTTAGCCCACCAATCTTGATGACTAAAAGTAGCTGATGCATTGTGCATATGATGCTTGAGATGGTTTTTGCAAAAGCAGAAATCGCTGCAAGGTAATCACAATAGATAAAAGTGGTATTTTAAACCTTTGAAATAAATGGATGTAACTGTACCTTGGTACAGCTTTTCACTTGTTTAGTTTTTAAACGTTAGTATAATCTGAATAAATAAAATGTTGCCAAATTCAATGTAGAAAGAATGTGACAACACACCTTGGGTAGTTCTGCTTGTGTTTTTGCATATTGTAAAAGCAGTGTCACAGCTAAAAAGAAAGAAATCGTTTCTAACAGTAAATTATTGTGCTTTAGTTGCTAGTTTGTACTGAGAGTTGACCTCTCCCTGTGCAGTTTTTTGTTCTAAACTTGTATAAATAACAATTGTGTAATGTGTCTCCCTCCTACATTGTAACAATTGCTTCAGCCTACGTTATAAATAAAGAACCACTAGATTAAAAAAGTCCTGTATTTCAAGTCTTGTTACAATTCAGT